AAAATAGAGAATTTATTTTATTTTATTTTATTTTTGAGGCGGAGTTTTGCTTTTATTGCCCAGGCTGGAGTGCAATGGCGCGATCTCGGCTCATCGCAACCTCTGCCTCCCGGGTTCATGCGATTCTTCTCTCGAGTAGCTGGGATTACAGGCATGTGCCACCACACCCGGCTAATTTTGTATTTTTAGTAGAGACCAGGTTTCTCCATGTTGGTCAGGCTGGTCCCAAACTCCTGACCTCAGGTGATCCACCCGCCTCGGGATCCCAAAGTGCTGGGATTACAGGCGCGAGCCACCGCGTCCGGCCGAGAATTGTTTTATTAAGGCTTGTATGTTAATTCATCCTACCGTAGAAAATTTAAGAGTGTTCATTAAAAGTTTATTTTCTAGGTCCTGATGAGTTCTGACTTTCTGTAATTCTAAGCTGATCTAACAACAAGCTAACCATATATAGCTAAAAGTTATAGGCTACGTACACGCGGTGTTCACTGTATGCCAACGCTGTACACAAATATTTGTCTATGCTAACTTGTCTGAGATCATACATCCCAGAAGTGGTGAAGTCAAGTTTGAAACCCAAGCACTCTGGCTCGGGATACTGCTTCTCTCCCCTTAGCGCATATTACTGGCATTAGTTGAAGACTTCTTTAATCCAAGTAAATGTAGAAAAGCAACAATTATAAATAACAAGAGTCCCTCGGGTAGACCGCCTGACTCTCGGATCAACTGAGGTTCCACCCAGAGCACGCCCGCCTTCAGTGAGCCGCAACCCCTATCCCTACGGTCTTTATCTGCAATTCTCTACGAACTGATTCACTCGATTTTTAAGGATTTTTTTTGTTTTCTTTTCATTACTTCTTTCAGTTTGGGGGAATCTTCCTGCACATTTGACTCGGCTCTGAGTGCGCAGACCAACGTGTTTCCTCTTTCTCCAGCCTAGGGCGGTGCCAGCCCAGGGAGCCTGCGCTTAGCGGCCCCAGGCCCGCCCCTGACACTGAACGCCGCTTGTCCCCTCCGGCTTGCCGTCCTCGCAGCCATGGCGGCCGCCGCGCTCCCAGCATGGCTGTCTCTGCAGTCGAGGGCAAGGACTCTGCGTGCATTCTCCACTGCCGTCTACTCGGCCACTCCGGTCCCGACACCTAGCCTGCGTGAGTGTCTGTCTCGTCTTCTCTGGGCTTTGTCTTTAACTACTGTGTTATCTTTTACGTACAGCGGAAAGAACACCCGGAAATGAAAGGCCACCAAGAAGAAAGGTAAAAAGTTCGTATACTCTACTATCTTAATGTTTAAAATACTAAACGATTTTATATTTCTTAGGCACTACCTCCTAGGACAGAGAAAATGGCTGTTGACCAGGACTGGCCTAGTGTTTACCCAGTTGCAGCACCATTTAAACCCTCTGCAGTACCTCTTCCTGTTCGAATGGGTTATCCAGTAAAAAAGGGCGTGCCCATGGCAAAGGAGGGAAATCTAGAACTTTTAAAGGTAAGACAAATTGCTGATTCATTGGCTCAGACGCTAATTTATCTTTTAAATTTCTCTATTTAAGATTCCCAATTTTCTGCATTTGACTCCTGTAGCAATTAAAAAGCACTGTGAAGCCCTTAAAGGTAAGTGGTTATTTTCTTATATGAATTTTATAAGTGTAATTGAAATTATTTCTTTTATTCTCAGATTTTTGCACTGAGTGGCCAGCCGCACTGGACAGTGACGAGAAATGTGAGAAGCATTTTCCAATTGAAATTGACAGCACTGATTATGTTTCATCAGGACCATCTGTTCGGAACCCCAGAGCACGAGTAGTAGTCTTAAGAGTAAGAGTTTTTTTCATTTTTTTTTTTTAAATGTTTGTTGATATATATTATAAAATTCCTGCAGGAAATGTAAAAAAATATAATCCCAGCAGAATGTGAGAAGGCCTGCTTTCCTGTGCTCTCACCAACCTACATATTACCTGTCAACTTGATAGGTAAAAAATTTGTCTTATATTTAAAATTTGTATGTCTTTGAATACTAGTGAGGTTGAGGATTTATTCCTTTGCAAAACATGTATTTTTTGTCATTTGCTCATTTTGGTGGTGTATTGATTCCTTGTATACCTTTTTTTTTTTTTTTTTTTTTTTTTGAGACAGGGTCTTACCCTGTCACCCAGGCTGAAGTGCAGTGGCGCGATCTTGGCTCACTGCAGTCTCTTCCATCCGGGCTCAAGTGATTCTCCCATCTCAGCCTCCTGAGCAGTAGCTGGAACTGCAGGAGTGTGCCACCATGCCTGGCCAATTTTTTTGAATTTTTGTAGAGACAGGGTTTTGCCATGATGCCCAGGCTGGTCTCAAATTCCTGGACTCAGGCGATCTGCCTGCCTTGGGCTCCCAAAGTGCTGGGATTACAGATGTGAGCCACCACTACAGGGCCGTTGTTTCTTTTTAATAATGGCTTTATTGAGACATAGTTCACTTGCTATAGAATTCCCCCCTTAACCATCCTCAAGCCCCTTTTAGCCACTAATCTACTTTTTGTCTCTGGATTTACCTATTCTTGATGTGTTACAGAAATGGAACCATGCAATATGTTTTCTTTCACTTAGTGTAATGTTTTCAATAGGTTTCATCTGTTGTAGCATGTATTATTTTATCATTTCTTTTTATTGCCAAATATTTTATTTTATGAATATACCACATTTTATTTATCCATTCATTAATTGGTGGACATTTGGGTTGTGTCTACTTTTTGGATGAATAATGCTGTTGAACATTCACATACAGGTTTTTGTGTAGATATGTGTTTTCCATTCTCTTGGGTATATACCTAGCAGTGGAATGACTGAGTTGCATGGCACCTCCATATTTAACATTTTGAGGAACTGCCAAACTGTTTTTGAAAAACAATTTCAAAGTGGCTTCACTATTTTACAATTTCACCAGCAAGTTTGAGGCTTTCTATTTCTCCACATCCTCACTAATGGTTATTACCTGTCCTTTAGTTTTAGCCATTCTGATAGGTATGAAAGTATCATTGTAGTTTTGATTTGTGTCTCCCTAATAACCATCTTTTCATGTGCTTGTTGACTATTTGTATATGTTTGGAGAAATGTCTGTTCATATCCTTTGCCTGTTTTTTAATTGGGTTGTTTATCTTTCGATTGTTGAGTTATAAGTGTATTTTATATATTCTGGACACCAGTCCCAGTCCCTTCTCAGATATATGATTTGTAAACATTTTCTTCCATTCTTTGGGTTGTCCTCTTACTTTCTTGATGATGTCCTTTTTTTTTTTTTTTTTTGAGACGGAGTCTCACTCTGTCACCCAGGCTGGAGTGCAGTGGCTCGATCTCAGCTCACTGCAAGCTCCGCCTCCTGGGTTCACAGCATTCTCCTGCCTCAGCCTCCCGAGTAGCTAGAACTACAGGCACCCGCCACCACGCCTGGCTAATTTTTTGTATTTTTAGTAGAGATGGGGTTTTCACCGTGTTAGCCAGGATGGTCTCGATCTCCTGACCTTGTGATCTGCCTGCCTCAGCCTCCCAAAATGCTGGGATTAGAGGCGTGAGCCTTTTAAGCACAGAAGTTTTAATTTTGATGAAGTCCAATTTATGTAAGTCATGTGCTGCATAATGATGTTGTGGTCAGTGATAAACACATACACAACAGTGGTCCCAAGAGATTATAATACTGTATTTTCACTGCACTTTTTCTATGTTTAGATATGTTTAAATACACAAGTACAATTTTGTTACAGTTGTTACAGTATTTAACAGTAACATGCTACACAGGTTTGTAGCCAAGGAGCAATTGACTATACCATGTAGTCTAGGTGTGTAGTAGGCTGTACCACCTAGGATTGTGTAAATACATAATGATGTTTGTACATGACAAAATCACCTAGCCATGTCTTTGTCAAAAAATATTGTTAAGTGGCGTATGACAGTATTTTTCCTTTTGTTTCTTGTGCTTTTGGTGTCATATGTAAGAAATCATTGTCTTATTCAAGGTCATAAAAGATTCACTCTTGTGTTTCCTCCTAAAAGTTTTATAGTTTTAGCTCTTACATTTAGATCTATGACCTATTGTTTGTTAATTATCATACAGTTGTTCCTCAGTATCTGTTTGGGATTGGTTCCAGGAACGCTTGTAAATTCATAGATCTGTGGATGCCTAAGTCCCTGATATAAAATGGCATAGTATTTGAATATTGAATATAACCTAGTACATCCTCCTATATACTTTGTCATTTCTAGATTACTTATAATGCCTAATACAACGTAAATAGTTGTTATACTGTATTTTAAGAATATGCAGTTTAAAAATTGTTATATTGTTATTTTTTCTGAATATTTTCAATCCACGTTCCAATCCACGGTTAGTTGAATCCACAAATGTGGAGCCCGTGGAGACAAAGGGCTAACTGGATATGGTGTGAAGCTGGGGTCCAGCTTCATTCTTTTGCATTCCGTTTGCATGTTGATCCAATACCATTTTTGAAAAGACTATTCTTTCCCATTGAATGGTCTTGACATCCTTGTCAAAAGTCATATAGTTATCTTTTAACTTTTCATTTGGCTACTTTACCAAATTCTCTTTTTTAAATTTTTTATTATGAAAATTTTCAAATGTATGGACAAGTAGAAAGAGGCTAATATAATAAATACCCATACACATGGCATCTTGATTTAGTAATTAATATTTTGACAAATTTGCTTCATACACATACATACACATCTAAGTACCTTAACATTTCTGACACCTAATGTTTCACACTAAAATACTTCAGTGTGTTATCTCTAAGAATTAAGGAGATGTTTCCTATTTAATTCCAATACTATTACCACATGTAACAAAATTGTCAGTAATTCCCAAATATCATCTAAAATATCTACTCCACATTATATTTCCCCTATTGCCTTACAAAATGGTATTTTTTAAGCTCTGTTATTGAAACCAGAATCCCGCCAAAGACCATTGTATTTGGTAATGATGTATCTTATGTTATCTGGAATGGCAAACAACCCCACCTCCCTCCCTTCTTCCTGATGAATTTGACTTGTTAAAGAGACAGGGTATTTATCTTGTAACATTTCCTATCTTCTGAATTTGCCCCATTGCATCTGGATGTCATTTACCTTATTTCTTTATCTCCTGTATTTCACATAACCTGGAAGTTAGATTTAAAGGGCTGATAAGATTCCAGTTAAATATGTTTGGCAAGAATACTTTATAGATATTGCTATGTATTTTATATTGCATCAGGGGCACGTAAAGTCTGGTGGCCTCATTCTCAGTATGCTGAAATTGAGCACTTGGCTAAGAAGCTGACAACCTAATCATTCCTTTGTGAAGATTTTTGTTTTGCTTTTCCCTTGAACAAGTAATCTGTGGGTGGATATCAAGTAAAATCATTATTCTTTTTGGTCCTCGAAGTATATCTATCTTACCTTTGGCCAGTGGGAACTCTTTTAAGTTGGTTCCTGTGTCCTTTTGTTACAATCCTTTAGCATTTGAAAGTTTCCTTGTATTTTGACACAAGATGGTTCAGGCTCATTTTTATAAATTTCTTATCCCGGACCTGGAATCAGCCATTTTTCAAGGAGCCCTAATACCTGCCAGTGGACAGTGGTGTTTACAGACCATGATCTGGATGCTAGGACTTCTCAGCTGATTCTTTCGGAAATTTCTCAAGACATAATAGATAAATAATGGTAGTTTTAATTCCCCTTTTCAAGTAACCATAGCTTGTTTTTTCTTTTTGTCTTTTGCATTAGATAAAATTTCTGAAGTCATATTTCTGTAGTTCCTTATGCTGTTGCATACTTTAATTGTCTGTGCCTCTAGTGTTTAACCTCAAGTATGAGGTAGGATTTCAGTGAGATAATAGTGTTTATTATGTTAATGGTGTATCCTATTCTTAGATTACTAGCATTTATGAAATTACCTCCTTTGAATTATTGAAGTCATAAATTACATCAATAGGTTTTCAATATACTGATGCATTTCTGAACCCTGGTCAGTTCATAGTGTATCATTCTTTTATTCTACTGCTGATTTGCTGTGCTAGAATTTTACTTAGGGTCATTTGTCCGGATGCCATATTGCTTTGGAGAAACATGAGATCCCTACTGTTACTCACCTGGACCACGCCACGTGCCATTGCACTTCCAAGTGTCTGCCCTAGGAACTTCTAATTTAGTATTTGAAGTCACTGTTTGTTTCCTTTGTCAAAGAAATCTTGGTACACATGGCATATCTTTTTCACACAGCAGTCATGGAGCAGTTACCTGATATACTTTTTAAAATTAAACTTTTTATTTTAGAATAGTTTTTAGTTTACAGAAAGGTTCCAAGAATAGTAGAGAATTTCAGACCCAGGTTCCCCTGTTGTAAACATCTTAAAATATACTATGGTACGTTTGTCACAACTAGTGAATTAATATTGATACTGAATCAATATTGAATTTATTGTTATTAAAGTCCCTACTTTGTTCAGATTATCTTAGTTTTTTTCTAATACCCTTTTTCTGTTCCAGAATCCCATCCAGTTTACAAATCACATTTAGTCATCATAATTTCTTAGGTTTATCTTGGGTGTGATGTTTCTCAGACTTGACTTGTTTTTGATGACCTTAACAGTTTTGAGAAGTACTAGTTGTATATTTGGTAGAATGTCTTTCAACTTGTTGTGTGTTTGGGGAGAAAAACCCCAGAAATAAAGTGCCATTCTCATCACATCATATCGAGAGTATAGGCTATTAAGATGATTTGTTTTGTTTGTTTTTTTGAGATAGTGTCTCATTCTGTCACTTACGCTGGAGTGCAGTGGCACAAGCACGGCTCACTGCAGCCTCGACCTTCCCAGGCTCTGGTGATCCTCCCACCTTTGTTTCCCCAGTAGCTGGGACTACAAGCGCAAGCCACCACGGCTAGCTAGTTTTCGTATTTTTTGTAGAGATGAGGTTTTGCCATGTTGCCAGGGGGTTTTGCCATGTTGCCAGGGCTGGTCTGGAACTCCTGGGCTCAAGTGATACTCTCACCTCAGCCTCCTAAAGTGCTGGGATTACAGGCAGTGAGCCACTGTGCCGGCCATGATTTGTCAGTGATGATGCTAATCTTCATCACCTGGCTGAGGTAGTACTTGTCCATTTTCTTCACCATAAAATTATACTTCCTCCCCTCTTACCCATACTCTACTCTTTAGAAGAAAGTTACTATGCAGAGCCCACACTTAAGGATCAGGAGGTATGCTCCACTTCTTTGAGAAAGAAGTATCACATAAATTATGTACAGTCCTTTTATATGGCAAATTTGTTCATTCTCCCCTATTTATTAATCATTTATTTATATCAGTATGGACTCATGGATATTTATTTTACACTATGTGTCATAATCCAATAAAACATTATTTTTTTGCTCAAATTGTTCTGAGTTTAACCATTGGGAACTCTTTCCAGTGACTCTTCTGTTCCTTTGCCATGCCCCTGTCATTTGTTTTTAAGCAATTTCTTATTTTCTGGCACTACAAAATGCTCTGGGCTCTTTCCCTGTCCCATTCCTAGAATCAGCATTTCTCCAAGGAGCCCTTACTGATGTGCTTTTGATTTGTCTGGAGGGTGACTACTACCTCTTTGAGGTGCCTCCTGGGACCCTCAAAATATTAACTTTTATACTCTGTGTAGCCTGTACTTTAAGCCAGAACATTCAAAGTACACTGAAGAAATGTGTTGAAAATCTATGCAACCATTTTCGCATTATGTACTAGCAAATAAACAATCTTTAATTTCTGGAATTTTCCATTTTCCTCAGTGATATTGTTGATTGATTTGTAGTTTTCTTTCTTTGCTAGGTTTCAGTATCAGGGCTGTACCAATTTTTTTCTTAATTTAATATAACTTTATTTTTTTGAGACAGGGTCTCGCTCTGTTGCCCAGGCTGGAGTCCAGTGGCGCGATCTTGGCTTACTGCAACCTCTGCCTCCATGGTTCAAGCGATTCTCCTGCTTCAGCCTCCCAAGTAGTTGGAATTATAGGAATGCTCCACCACACCCAGCTAATTTTTGTATTTTTAGTAGAGATGGGGTTTCACCATGTTGGCCAGGCTGGTCTTGAACACCTGACCTCAAGCGTTCCTCCCTCCTTGGCCTCCCAAAGTGCTGGGATTACAGGTGTGAGCCACCGCACCTGGCCTGTGCCATCTTTATGAAGTGAATTATGAAGCTTTCCAATCTTTTTTATTTTGTAGAACAGTTTAAATACACAACAATATACTAAGTTCTTAGATTGAAGCTGTTTTTAAATCACAAAGACAGTATATGTTTACTGTATAAAATTTCAAAAATCCCAATAAAAGAAAAAAAAGAATTGAAAGTTCAGCCATGCTTGTACCATTCCACAGGTTCATATTTTTAAGAACATATTAAATGTTACCTATTTTTCATAATAATGGTAACAACTACAACCAACAGTTGTTGAGCTCTGTTGTGTGTTGAAAAATCTCTGAACTGAGAGTCAGAAAACCTAGATCTTAATTTACGTTATTCACCTCAAGTTTTGTGGGCCTCCGTCTTCAGTCCTAGAATTGACATCCAATGTCCCTACTGGTTCTAAGTTTGCTTATTTTATTTCACACAAAAATAATCTCATTGCTTTATTTGAAGGATGGCACCAGATTTCATTTCTTGTATCATGCTTTTCCTCTTGTCCTCTCTGTGCCTTGTGCTAGCCTGTGATGCCTTCATTGCTCCCTTGTACCCCTTCTGCTGACTTCATGTCTGCCCTGCTAGACTCTGCACCCCACCTGCTGGCTGTTGAGGCTCAGTGGTGGTGTCCTGGATGTGCCATGTAGTTCAAGGGTAAACGTAGGTCAAACAGGTGGACTAAAGCACATGCAGTCCAGCATGATTAAAGCAATATCGTGAAGGTAGTCAACTGTTAGAAACTACTATTGGACATACTCAAATGTTTTAATGCACAGAAAAAAAAATTTTGATAGTCATAAAAGTTTAGGATTAAAAACAACTTATATATAACTTTACTTCAAAAGTGCTTTATTCTATTAATCTCATTTATTTCTGACAAAAATTCTGGAATTAAGTGTTCTTGAGGAAACTGAGTCTCAGGGAGGTAACATGATTTAAGGTAACATTAAATGGCAAATCTACAAATCAAACCAATTCTTGTCTTTTATGTAATACCAGCATT